CCCTCGGGACCCCTTGGCGGAGAACTTACCCTTCCGGAAGGCCCGACGCTCTCCGGCTCTGTGCTGGGCAGGCCTAGCTCTTCTCTCGGCGCCACCAGGGGCGTCTACGCGGTACGTTTTGCAACTCAACCTAGTGGGTTTCCAGCGGTGCGCAAAAGTTTGCGAGCATCCACCACTGCGCTGCTTAGAAATTGTGCCCATTGATCAGACTAAAAATAATAGTCGTCGTGATTACAAAACAAAATAGAGTGCCTCGTGCCTCGGCGGGCCCTGGTACAATAATTATTCTCTACAGAAACCACCTCTCTCCACTCCCACCCCTACTCCACCACCCACTCGCACCCCGCCCCTGCCGGGCCACTCTGGGACGAATTGCATTCTTGGACCTTTCTCTCCGCAAGGCACATTACGGAGAACTCCCTCTGTCTCGTGTCCCCTCCACGACAACCCAGTAATTATTTCTATGCAAGTCTGCAAGAGGGCACTGAGTTATCGCATCCCAAGCCTAACCAGCTAGAGCGGCGCCTCGGTATTCATTTGCCCAGAGCTCCTCCGCGGGGGATTTAAAAATAATAATAATAATAATAAGGATCCCATGCCTTATGCAAGAGACCTCAGTCCCCCGGAACAACTCGATTTCCTTCCAATAGAGGTCTGAGGTGGACTCCCACCTCCCTTCGTGAAGAGTTCCCTCCTCTCCCCCTTCCTAAGAAAGTCGATCTTGGCTCTATTTGTGTCTTATGTTCATCACCCTCATTCCTCCGGAGAAAGCCGGGTTGGTTTATGTCTTTATTTATTCCCGGGGCCAAGACGTCCGGAACCTGTGGCTGCGCAGACCCGGCACTGATAGGCGAAGACGGAGAGAAATTTACCTCCCGCCGCTGCCCCCCAGCCAAACGTGACAGCGCGCGGGCCGGTTGCGTGACTCGTGACGTCTCCAAGTCCTATAGGTGCAGCGGCTGGTGAGATAGTCGCTATCGCCTGGTTGCCTCTTTATTTTACTGGGGTATGCCTGGTAATAAACAGTAATATTTAATTTGTCGGAGACCACAAACCAACCTTGAGCTGGGAGGTACGTGCTCTTCTTGACAGACGTTGGAAGAAGACCTGGCCTAAAGAGGTCTCTTTTGGTGGTCCTTTTCAAAGTCTTCACCTGAGCCCTGCTCTCCAGCGAGGCGCACTCCTGGCTTTTGCGCTCCAAAGAAGAGGTGGGATAGTTGGAGGTGAGTTTCACCCTGGAGGACTGAGGGGGGAAATAGGTTTCTCTTTGCACTTGGCCCTCCTTGGCTTTTCACCCCGTCTTAGTCTTGCTGAATCTTCTCTTGCTGTGCTGCTACTTCTCATGAACGAAATAAGAATGGCTTCGTGTGTCACCTGGCAAGAATGGATTCTCTCGAAAGGTTTGAAAATCCCTATTTTGCTTGGTGGCCCAGACCATCTGTGCTCAATGAGCTAAGCAAATCTGGCTGGGCTATTACCTGGGAGAGTCCAGATTTTTCCTCTCTGGAGGGGCCTGAAGATTATTTATGGGAATTAATTTTATCCCCAAATCTCTGAGAACTTAAAGGGATTGGGAAGGTCTTTCTGGATTTCCCTTTCCCTCTACTGGAGATGTAGCGGTTCAGCCTTCTTCCGATGCCATGTTTGTTTTTCGTGTCTTCGGCCTAGGGTCGCCTTGCCAGCAAGCCTAAAGGCCTCCAAGCTGACTTGGAGGGTGAGGGTGTTTTCACAAATAAATACATCGCCTGGGCAAAGGGAAAATATCTGTTTGCAAACAAACCTGGAAGGTGGAGTGAGCACCATAGCAAAGGAGGGCTGGCTTTCTCCCCGGTTGCCCCACATTCAGGGTTGGAGATTCTCCACTTTGGCATTTTGCAGCAATGGCCTGGCCTGGGATTTTAGCAGAGCAGTCACAGAGGGTTACACAGCTGCTGACCTCGGGGCATTTCTCCTCCCTCCATCCCTTTCTCCAGACCTTGACTTGCAGGCCCAAGTCTCTTATCAGAACCCTAGAAAAATCAGTATGATGGGGGTACAGGAGGTAAGGATGGGAAACAGAACAGGACTCCTGACATTTACTCCAAGCACCAATATTCGGTGTCCCAATCTGGGTCTGCTCAGACTGAGACCTACTGACTGTGTTTGTGCTTTTATTGACCTCTTCAACTCACCCTAAAAAAAAAAAATACATCTCAGAGAGGGAAAGGGCAAGGAGAGGAGACCAGTGGAGATGAAAACCCTAGCCAGTCCCCAGTGACTGTTTGATTATTTTAATAAAACTGGGCACTGCCTTGTGTACACCTGGAGCAGGGGACGTCTGGTGGCCCCACTGGGTGGGGGGTGAGGGCCCGCAGCGATTTCTTAGCATCTTTGATCTCGGCCCCCATCCCAATGCACCTTCACCCTGCCTTCACCCCAGAGTCGTTGAGAGTAGGGGTGATGAGTAGGGGGTGGAGGGGAGATGTCAGGAAGGCGAGCGCCGGCCAGGCGGGGTCAGGCAGCTCTCCTTCTCGAGGTCAGCGTTGGAGAGAATGTCTGCAAGGCTGCGGAGGCCCGCGGTGTGTTTGTGTGTGTGCGTCCAGACTCGGTTCTCTGCACCGCCAGCGTCACTGAGATTACTTCCCGATTAGAAGCCGACCGCGTTTGAAATGATTTGTGCAGGAGTTTTTGCAGCCACCGCTTGCTCAGAGAAGCAGAGATGGATGGAGGTTGGGAAAGGGGTAGAGAGGAGGGAGTTATTCACCCCCATCTCCCCCTGCTTCTTGTCCTCAGAGCAGAACCTTGCGCGGGCACAGGGCCCTGGGCGCACCATGGCCGACGCAGACGAGGGCTTTGGCCTGGCGCACACGCCTCTGGAGCCTGACGCAAAAGACCTGCCCTGCGATTCGAAACCCGAGAGCGCGCTCGGGGCCCCCAGCAAGTCCCCGTCGTCCCCGCAGGCCGCCTTCACCCAGCAGGTAAGGAGACCTCGCGCTTCGGGTCCCTTTGCTTGTTAGTGTGACTTTTTTCTCCTTCTTGCAGGGCATGGAGGGAATCAAAGTGTTTCTCCATGAAAGAGAACTGTGGCTAAAATTCCACGAAGTGGGCACGGAAATGATCATAACCAAGGCTGGAAGGTGAGATGGTTTGTTGTGTAGAGAGAGGGACGCCCCCCTCTCTCCCTCCGTCCCTCTCTCTTAGGCGGATGTTTCCCAGTTACAAAGTGAAGGTGACGGGCCTTAATCCCAAAACGAAGTACATTCTTCTCATGGACATTGTACCTGCCGACGATCACAGATACAAATTCGCAGATAATAAATGGTAGGCACTGGGGTGGCAGGTGGAGCGGGGAGCCAGGCCTCTAGTACACCTCTCCTTCATCTAGGTCTGTGACGGGCAAAGCTGAGCCCGCCATGCCTGGCCGCCTGTACGTGCACCCAGACTCCCCCGCCACCGGGGCGCATTGGATGAGGCAGCTCGTCTCCTTCCAGAAACTCAAGCTCACCAACAACCACCTGGACCCATTTGGGCATGTGAGTACCGTGGCCTGGATTCCCCGCCTTGTTCTTACAATCTCATTTTCTTTATTATTTTTAGATTATTCTAAATTCCATGCACAAATACCAGCCTAGATTACACATCGTGAAAGCGGATGAAAATAATGGATTTGGCTCAAAAAATACAGCGTTCTGCACTCACGTCTTTCCTGAGACTGCGTTTATAGCAGTGACTTCCTACCAGAACCACAAGGTAAGCCTGAAGCCCAGGAACCAGTGCCTGGGACCAGCTTGTTCTCTCTTCCTCTTTCCTTCAGATCACGCAATTAAAGATTGAGAATAATCCCTTTGCCAAAGGATTTCGGGGCAGTGATGACATGGAGCTGCACAGAATGTCAAGAATGCAAAGGTAGGAAAGTGGATTCCTCAACTTTCTCCTCCATAGGCGTTATCTCCCATCTTTTCTCTTTCAGTAAAGAATATCCCGTGGTCCCCAGGAGCACCGTGAGGCAAAAAGTGGCCTCCAACCACAGTCCTTTCAGCAGCGAGTCTCGAGCTCTCTCCACCTCATCCAATTTGGGGTCCCAATACCAGTGTGAGAATGGTGTTTCCGGCCCCTCCCAGGACCTCCTGCCTCCACCCAACCCATACCCACTGCCCCAGGAGCATAGCCAAATTTACCATTGTACCAAGAGGAAAGGTGAGTGTGATCACCCCTGGTCAATTTGCTTTTGGCCTCACTGCTGTCTCTCCTGTCTTCACAGAGGAAGAATGTTCCACCACAGACCATCCCTATAAGAAGCCCTACATGGAGACATCACCCAGTGAAGAAGATTCCTTCTACCGCTCTAGCTATCCACAGCAGCAGGGCCTGGGTGCCTCCTACAGGACAGAGTCGGCACAGCGGCAAGCTTGCATGTATGCCAGCTCTGCGCCCCCCAGCGAGCCTGTGCCCAGCCTAGAGGACATCAGCTGCAACACGTGGCCAAGCATGCCTTCCTACAGCAGCTGCACCGTCACCACCGTGCAGCCCATGGACAGGCTACCCTACCAGCACTTCTCCGCTCACTTCACCTCGGGGCCCCTGGTCCCTCGGCTGGCTGGCATGGCCAACCATGGCTCCCCACAGCTGGGAGAGGGAATGTTCCAGCACCAGACCTCCGTGGCCCACCAGCCTGTGGTCAGGCAGTGTGGGCCTCAGACTGGCCTGCAGTCCCCTGGCACCCTTCAGCCCCCTGAGTTCCTCTACTCTCATGGCGTGCCAAGGACTCTATCCCCTCATCAGTACCACTCTGTGCACGGAGTTGGCATGGTGCCAGAGTGGAGCGACAATAGCTAAAGTGAGGCCTGCTTCACAACAGACATTTCCTAGAGAAAGAGAGAGAGAGAGGAGAAAGAGAGAGAAGGAGAGAGACAGTAGCCAAGAGAACCCCACGGACAAGATTTTTCATTTCACCCAATGTTCACATCTGCACTCAAGGTCGCTGGATGCTGATCTAATCAGTAGCTTGAAACCACAATTTTAAAAATGTGACTTTCTTGTTTTGTCTCAAAACTTAAAAAAACAAACACAAAAAGATGAGTCCCACCCCCCACTACCACCACACCCATCAACCAGCCACATTCACGCTACTCCCCAGATCTCTTCCCCCATTCCTTCTTTTGGGCTCTAGAAAGTCTTGCCTCATTGAGTGTTTTTCCCTAGTGCGTAGTTGGAGTCTGTCCCTGTCTTGGTGTTAATGTTGACATTGTTATATAATAAATGATAATATATTTTTTTCTTTCAATTTTCTTAATGGGACCCAGTCCCTTATTTGGGGGGAGGTCTGAGGCAAGTATATTTCAAAATATGTACTTGCGGGATTCCCTTCAAGTAAACCATCCCTGAAACCTAAATTCACGTTTCCCCTTGACTAAGAAAAGCACCTACCTCTGCCATGTGATGTTTCTGAAAAGCCTCTGTATGTCCCCATTTGCTTTGGTTTTGTCCTGCCTTCTCCAATATCACGTGCTCAGTTTTGCCTCTACTTACCCATGGAGTCAGGATAACACTGACGCTCCCTGGCATCCTATCTTATTCAGCCCTACCATCTTGCCAGCTCTGTCTTTCCAGCTGTCTGTCGCTAAAACGTGGCCTATAGCTTCCCTTCCGGAAAGCTTGCTTTGAAAAACTTAAAAAGCCCCCGTTTACATGTAGGCAGGACTGTGATAACAGTGCAAGCTCTGTGTTGACAAGAGTTGTGGACAAAAAGCCAAAATAAATATTCTTCCTGATTAAAAAAATTTTTTTTGAAAAAAACAAGGCCAGCCCCAACCTTCCAAACCTCCATCACCAACAACCCAAACTGGATGTCAAGCAAAATGCACAATTCCTACAGAAGAGGCAAGACACAGTCACCAATGATATCTCGCCAAAGAAACCACGCCCACACCAATGCCAACACAAAACTGTGTTTACTGAAAGCCGAAAACAGTATTAAAAAAAGTGTGTAAGTAAAGTGTTATGGTAGGGTTCTTCAGATGTAATATTTTACTGGTACTATTTATTTATAAATAGGAATTCTAATTAAGTAATAACATGAAATGAAACCCAGCATAGGAGCTGGCCAAGAGCTTTTAATTTTATTGATACTCAAAACCAAGTTTGTGTTTTTTTGTTTTTTTTTGTTTTTTTCCTCTTTCGAATGTGCTTTGCTTTTTTTGATTAAAAAGAATTTTTTTTTTCCTTTTTTATAAACAGACCCTAATAAAGAGAACAGGGTAAGATGTGAGGCTGAGTGTGTTTAAGTACGTGAGAGAGTGTGAGTGTGTTTGTAAGTGAGTGTCCCTATGCGATTATGTCTCTTTACGTTGCTAAGGGGGGAGGGTGAGGATTAAGTACTCGTGCCTTATATTTGTGTGCCAATTAATGCCTAATAAATACCATGTGCTTAAACAAGTACAAGGAAGTTGAACACCCATTTTTTTTTTTTCCTGTTCTTTCTACCGACTG